CGCTGGGTATCATCCTGCCTGCAGCGCTCCTTCATGCAATAAATTCTGCAGGCTACTGATTAAACAATGGGAAGGAAAGGGGAGAAAAAAAATCTTGAGGTCAGGAAAATGCAGCCAGAGGAGGTTAGTGTGCATGTGTGCATGTGTATGTATGTGTGTGTGTGTGTTCTTAAAATTAACCACTTTTTTTGTGCCTGACAATAGGGTGGTGTGTGTGCACAAGCCACAGGCATGTGTATGCTGTGTGTACACGTGTGTCCAGGAGCATGGTCAGTGAGCCCCCCCCCACCCCCCCAGTGGTTATGGGCAGCAAATACTGATTTTTTGGGTTTTTTTAAATTTTTTTTTTGAGACGGAGTCTTCGCTCTGTCGCCCAGTCTGGAGTGCAGTGGCGATCTCGGCTCACTGCAAGCTCCACCTCCCGGGTTCACGCCATTCTCCTGCCTCAGCCTCCCGAGTAGCTGGGACTACAGGCGTCCGCCACTACGCCCGGCTAATTTTTGTATTTTTTAGTAGAGACGGGGTTTCACCTTGTTAGCCAGGATGGTCTCGATCTCCTGACCTCGTGATCCTCCCGCCTCGGCCTCCTAAAGTGCTGGGATTACAGGCGTGAGTCACCGCGCTCGGCAATGCTGATGTTTTAAGCAGTTAGAGGAGGTGGAAGAAGCTCGACTCCCTCTTCTTCCCCATTATCTGCCCACAATCCCCTCCTTTGGAGCTGCTAATGATTACTAATTCTTAACATTCGAGTTCAATCTCCTCCCGGAGACACCCTCCCAGGCGAGGGCACTGCGACTACACTGAGGTTCTGCCCACTCCTGGGCAGCTTCTTAGCTGGGTGGCGAAAACAAAAATGCCGCCTAATTGGTCACTGGCCCTTTCTCATGAATGAAGGAGGTTTCTGTTTTAAGAAATAAAGTGACTCCTCAGCCGTTGATTCACTGCCCACAGGGAGATTTTGAGCAGAGGCTTCCTAGGCTCCGTAGAAATTTGCATACAGCTTCCACTTCCTGCTTCAGAGCCTGTTCTTCTACTTACCTGGGCCCGGAGAAGGTGGAGGGAGACGAGAAGCCGCCGAGAGCCGACTACCCTCCGGGCCCAGTCTGTCTGTCCGTGGTGGATCTAAGGTAAGTTATTCGGAGTTGCCACTTGCCTGGTCAATGCTTTTCTCAAATCAAGATGCCTCTGCAGCCTCATCTGTATCCTCTTGTGATGGCGTGAAGGAAAGCCATGGCAGATTTCCAGCCTGGTGATGCTGTACAGAACACAGGTGGCCTGCTTCCATGCCTCCTCAGCTTCAAGGTGAATGGCTCTGAAGCATATTTATTACAGAACTAAGGCTATAGCATGTTTTCTCTTGTTCCAGAAACTAGAATGAACCGAAGCATTCCTGTGGAGGTTGATGAATCAGAACCATACCCAAGTCAGTTGCTGAAACCAATCCCAGAATATTCCCCGGAAGAGGAATCAGAACCACCTGCTCCAAATATAAGGAACATGGCACCCAACAGCTTGTCTGCACCCACAATGCTTCACAATTCCTCCGGAGACTTTTCTCAAGCTCACTCAACCCTGAAACTTGCAAATCACCAGCGGCCTGTATCCCGGCAGGTCACCTGCCTGCGCACTCAAGTTCTGGAGGACAGTGAAGACAGTTTCTGCAGGAGACACCCAGGCCTGGGCAAAGCTTTCCCTTCTGGGTGCTCTGCAGTCAGCGAGCCTGCGTCTGAGTCTGTGGTTGGAGCCCTCCCTGCAGAGCATCAGTTTTCATTTATGGAAAAACGTAATCAATGGCTGGTATCTCAGCTTTCAGCGGCTTCTCCTGACACTGGCCATGACTCAGACAAATCAGACCAAAGTTTACCTAATGCCTCAGCAGACTCCTTGGGCGGTAGCCAGGAGATGGTGCAACGGCCCCAGCCTCACAGGAACCGAGCAGGCCTGGATCTGCCAACCATAGACACGGGATATGATTCCCAGCCCCAGGATGTCCTGGGCATCAGGCAGCTGGAAAGGCCCCTGCCCCTCACCTCCGTGTGTTACCCCCAGGACCTCCCCAGACCTCTCAGGTCCAGGGAGTTCCCTCAGTTTGAACCTCAGAGGTATCCAGCATGTGCACAGATGCTGCCTCCCAATCTTTCCCCACATGCTCCATGGAACTATCATTACCATTGTCCTGGAAGTCCCGATCACCAGGTGCCATGTAAGTGATCTTTACCTCCTCTGGGCATTCTGTTCCCTGTTGTCTTTGTTGTCTTCACCTACAGATGGCCATGACTACCCTCGAGCAGCCTACCAGCAAGTGATCCAGCCGGCTCTGCCTGGGCAGCCCCTGCCTGGAGCCAGTGTGAGAGGCCTGCACCCTGTGCAGAAGGTTATCCTGAATTATCCCAGCCCCTGGGACCACGAAGAGAGGCCCGCACAGAGAGACTGCTCCTTTCCGGGGCTTCCAAGGCACCAGTAAGTATGACAGGCCCAACCTTCAGGCATTTTGAAAATTGACTGTAAATGTATTCCTTTCTAGGGACCAGCCACATCACCAGCCACCTAATAGAGCTGGTGCTCCTGGGGAGTCCTTGGAGTGCCCTGCAGAGCTGAGACCACAGGTTCCCCAGCCTCCGTCCCCAGCTGCTGTGCCTAGACCCCCTAGCAACCCTCCAGCCAGAGGAACTCTAAAAACAAGCAATTTGCCAGAAGAATTGCGTAAGTTGTTTGCAACATTGTTCTCTCCTTCCAGTTTCTAATAAATGTAAAAATTTTCTCTTAGGGAAAGTCTTTATCACTTATTCGATGGACACAGCTATGGAGGTGGTGAAATTCGTGAACTTTTTGTTGGTAAATGGCTTCCAAACTGCAGTAAGTATTTTGTCCAAATAGATAACTGAACAAAGGGCCAACTCCCACATCTTTTTTTTTGCAGATTGACATATTTGAGGATAGAATCCGAGGCATTGATATCATTAAATGGATGGAGCGCTACCTTAGGGATGTAAGTACATTCCAAAAACCAGAGTTTGTTTTCATAAACATGCCTTTCTCCCTCTCATTAACAGAAGACCGTGATGATAATCGTAGCAATCAGCCCCAAATACAAACAGGACGTGGAAGGCGCTGAGTCGCAGCTGGACGAGGATGAGCATGGCTTACATACTAAGTACATTCATCGAATGGTGAGTGGGGAGGGGATCACAACACCTCACTGGAAATTAAACCTTCACATTTGTTTGGTTTCAGATGCAGATTGAGTTCATAAAACAAGGAAGCATGAATTTCAGATTCATCCCTGTGCTCTTCCCAAATGCTAAGAAGGTAAACAAACAAAGAAACAAAATCCTCATAATGACCTTTGCTCCTGTCATTCTGCCTCCCATAGGAGCATGTGCCCACCTGGCTTCAGAACACTCATGTCTACAGCTGGCCCAAGAATAAAAAAAACATCCTGCTGCGGCTGCTGAGAGAGGAAGAGTATGTGGCTCCTCCACGGGGGCCTCTGCCCACCCTTCAGGTGGTTCCCTTGTGACACCGTTCATCCCCAGATCACTGAGGCCAGGCCATGTTTGGGGCCTTGTTCTGACAGCATTCTGGCTGAGGCTGGTCGGTAGCACTCCTGGCTGGTTTTTTTCTGTTCCTCCCCGAGAGGCCCTCTGGCCCCCAGGAAACCTGTTGTGCAGAGCTCTTCCCCGGAGACCTCCACACACCCTGGCTTTGAAGTGGAGTCTGTGACTGCTCTGCATTCTCTGCTTTTAAAAAAACCATTGCAGGTGCCAGTGTCCCATATGTTCCTCCTGACAGTTTGATGTGTCCATTCTGGGCCTCTCAGTGCTTAGCAAGTAGATAATGTAAGGGATGTGGCAGCAAATGGAAATGACTACAAACACTCTCCTATCAATCACTTCAGGCTACTTTTATGAGTTAGCCAGATGCTTGTGTATCCTCAGACCAAACTGATTCATGTACAAATAATAAAATGTTTACTCTTTTGTAAGATTATGTTTTACTTATCTCAAAGGAGATACATATAATTTATAATGATATGGGCAGTTGCTTCCAGGGACATCAACAAAGCTGCTTAGATATAATATTAGATAAATATAACAGACCACTCTGTATTAATGGATTAAAGCCAGCTAGTTAAACAACCCTTTTTAACCATAATCATGGAAGCTTTATTCTTGCAATAAAGATTTTTAGGCTGGGCGCAGTGACTCACACCTGTAATCCCAGCACTTTGGGAAGCTAAGGCAGGCAGATCATTTGAGGTCAGGAGTTTGAGACCAGCCTGGCCAACATGGTGAAACCCCATCTCTGCTAAAATTACAAAAAAGTTAGCCGGGCATGGTGGTGTGCACCTGTAATCCCAGCTACTCGGGAGGCTGAGGCAGGAGAATCACTTGAACCCGGGAGGCAGAGGTTGCAGTGAGCCGAGATCATGTCACTGCACTCTAGCTTGGGAGACAGAGCGAGACTCCGTCTCAAAAAACAAACAAACAAATAAAAACACCCATTTTTAACAAAACAACTTTATATAGCATACAGCCATGATTCTAAATAGTATGATTATGGTTCTCAGGATCTGACTACATAGGTAAAAATATTTGCATATGTGTATGAAGTGTTGGGGGATGTAGGCTAGAATTGTAGTCTGTGTTCTAATTTTGGTTCTACCACCAATTAGCTGTATGACCTTTAGCAAGTCCTTTAACTTTTCTTAGATTCCAGGGACTCATTTATAAAATGACATGGACAAAAGCATCTCTAATCACTCTAAAAGATTTGAAGTCTAGGACCTAAATTCTAAATACTCTTTTGAGGAGTGACTGAGTTTTCATTTTCATAATTATGTCTCTCAGAGGACAAATTTACATTTTCTTAACAGAGACATTTTCTTCTTCTTTTTTTTTGTTTGAGACAGAGTCTCGCTCTGTCGTCCAGGCTGGAGTGCAGTGCTGCAATCTTGGCTCACTGCAACCTGCGCCTCCTGGGTTCAAGTGATTCTTCTGCCTCAACCTCCCAAGTAGCTAGACCTATAGGCGCCTGCCACCATGCCCAGCTAATTTTTGTATTTTTAGTAGAGACAGGGTTTCATATTGGCCAGACTGGTCTCGAACTCCTGACCTTGTGATCCGCCCACCTCGGCCTCCCAAAGTGCTGGGATTACAGGTGTGAGCCACCACACCCAGCCAACATTTTCCTCTTTTAAAAAATATCTTCTCACGCCTGTAATCCCAGCACTTTGGGAGGCTGAGGCAGGCGGATCATGAGGTCAGGAGATCAAGACCATCCTGGCTAACACGGTGAAACTCCATCTCTACTAAAAATACAAAAAAAATAGCCGGGCGTGGTGGCAGGCGCCTGTAGTCCCAGCTACTGGGGAGGCTGAGGCAGGAAAATGGTGTCAACCCGGGAGGCGGAGCTTGCAGTGAGCCGAGATTGCGCCACTGCACTCCAGCCTGGGCAATAGAGTGAGACTCCGTCTCAAAAAAAAAAAAAAAAAAAAAAACTTCAACAATACCCTCAGGTTGATAATTTTGGATATCTATCTGTATCTATATATCTTGTTTACCTGGTCTCCAGAAAAAGAACACATACACATATCCATATATAAAATATGTATACATGTATCAAATCTACGTAAACTATAAAGGTGGGATGGCTTTAATTATGGCCCAAGCTACTAAGACAATGAAGACTTTTTGGGGCTGCAAGCTACTGCTTCCCTTCTTTATCTACTAGCCTCTTAAACAAGGCTCACTTGTGCTACAAGACAGTCCACCGTTTTGTTTTTTTTTTCTTTTTTTTGAGACAGGGTCTCACTCTTTCCCAGGCTGCAGTACAGTGACACAGTCTCAGCTCACTGCAGCTTTGACCTTGCCGGGCTCAGGTGACCCTTACACTTCAGCCTCCCAAGTAGCAGGGACTATAGGTGTGCACCAACATGCTTGGTTAATTTTTGTATTTTTTGTAGAGACAGGGTTTTGCCATGTTGTCCAGGCTAGTCTCGAATTCCTGGGCTCAAGTGATTCACCTGCCTTGGCCTCCCAAAGTGCTAGGATTACAGATGGGAGCCACCACGCCCAGCCCAGTCCAGCTCTTATATGTAGCACAGGGAAAGGACAAATACTTGTCAACTATAAATAAGAAACATTGCTAATGCATTGCAAAGAACACTAGTTTCATTTACTTTATAACTTAGATGTCTACTGGGTGAGACGAATGTCTTTGTTCTTTAAAAAATAGGAAAAGAGAAGAAAAACTAGCATAACATAAGTACTCATTTGTAAGACTTTCTGACATGTAACATTAGTTCCGTAGTTTTGAGACCTGGTAGAACTGACTTTCATATTTGGATAACCTGGAAAACACCCAAACACAAACTTCAAGTCTTCTTTCTCTTTTTTCATTATCTTTTTTAGTCTGAGGTGACACCATCATTAAGGATTCGACACCCGTTTGTAAATAAAATGACATCAGCAATTACTCTGAAATGTTTCTAGTTTGCAAAGACTTAGCAATGTGATGTTATTAACCCTTCCTCCCTTCAGAGACCTGTCCTAAGCTCTGAACCACTCATTCCTTCCACTCTTCTTACCCCAGGTGGTTGATGAGCAGTGGTCCCTGGTGTTCCACAAAGAGTCATTAAAGTGTTACAGCTGGTAGCACTGGTAGCAAAAAAACAAACCAAAAAGTACACACAGACACACACACACACACGCACACATACACACACACACGCACTTGGCCAAGTGACAAAAGCTTGGCCCCTGAAATTTCTATGAGATCCGATGACCACCAACATCAAAGCATTTTTTTTTTTTTTTTTTTGAGACGTAGTCTCGCTCTGTCACCCAGGCTAGAGTGCAGTGGTGCAATCACAGCTCACTGCAACCTCCACCTCCCGGGTTCAAGCGATTCTCCTGCCTCAGCCTCTCGAGTAGCTGTGACTACAGGCACCTGCCACCATGCCCGGCTAATTTTTTGTATTTTTAGTAGAGACGGGGTTTCACCGTGTTAGCCAGGATGGTCTTGATCTCCTGACCTCGTGATCCATCCGCCTCGGCCTCCCAAATTGCTGGGATTACAGGCATGAGCCACCACGCCCGGCCCATCAAAGGAATTGTAACAACTATTTGAGAGCACTGACAATAAGATTAACACTCGGTTGATTTAGATGTTATGCTGGTCCTCAGGCATTCATCTTTAGATATTTTTGGGGTGGAAGTGGGGTAGGGCTGACTTAGTAAAAATAACCTCTTAGCCCAAAGGCTTTATTCAGACTTACACCGATTTGAGGGGTGGGTTTGTGGAATGCAAGGTTAGGTTCTTACCTAATATTTGATGACTAATTTAGAATTTTAAATGTAATTTTAAATTTTAGTGACTGGTTTCAAATCTATTTTAACTTCTAGATTGTTCAAAGAGGTCTCAGTACATGGCTACAATCAAAGTATTAGACTAGCTATTTCTCAGCTCAGTGCTCAGAAAAATTATTACTGTTGATACCTTTTTCTTTGTTTCCTGTTAAATAAATCACCTCTTTAAAGACAGAATTTTTCTCGGAGTCATCTCAGCAAGGGAT